TGGTTTTCAGTTGATTTTTGGTTCTTGGAATTTCCCTTCTTTTTTTATGGGCTTATCTGCCTATTGGAAACAAAACGTTATTTTTTTTTATCCCGCATTACTAGATGTCAGTAGTGAGACACGTCTCACGTTATAGCAGTCCAGCATTTTGCCAGTTCAAAAAGTCACATTTTAATTCTTTCCGTCAGTACAGAAGTGAAGTTTGAGGATAAAGGTCATAGCCACGTAGCCCTGTGTGCATAACCAGGTGCTGGAGTGGTCCCCAAAGTTATGTGATTGGCTCCACCACCTGCCCCACAGCTTGCTCCCGCTCTAGGCCCTTGCTCTGATCTTGAGAATGTTCTGTAAGTCTCTAGGCAGGCCTAGCGTCTTTCTGTAAGTCCTAGAAGGTGAAGTCTTCCATTAAAATGTAAAATCCCTGAGCAAAGAGATATTATTTTATTCTGTTCACTCCTGCATCTGCAGTACCTGGTAATCACAGGCACTCAGTAACTATCTCTTGAAAGAAGGAACATCCTGAATGTCAAAACTGGCGTTCCCTCCCATCCAACCCCTTATATCTCAAACTTGACAGAAAGGAGTCCAAGTTTCTGGCCTGTTGATGTCTCCCTCCGTTTTCCACAGACTTGCTACTATTTATTTCTGCAGGTACTTTAAAAGATTTTGGGGTGGGTGTGACGCTAACAGTGATTGTGCTAAACCTGTGCATTCCGGAAGCCATTTTGAAACTACAGCCCAGACACATTATCATTTTTTAAAACTATACCATATATTTCAGTATGCATACTTATTTCAAGGGTGTTTTGGAGGCGGTGCCTGCCTGGAACCCAGGCACTGGCCAGCACACACGCACGGCATACCCTGCGTACTCTGCGCACCCACAGCGTGGGGGACGGCCGTCATCCCCCGCAGGCCTCCACCCTCCAGGGGGCGGGTGTGCTGCCACCCATTGGCTCAGGCCGATACCACGCGCCCCGATACCCGGCACAGGAGCCACCTCCCAGAGCCCCGCAGTCCATGCCTCAGTCGGCCTGCGCTCCTCAGCCTGGCGGTTCTACCTCCGAGGGTTCGCCCGCCCTTGGTTTTCCTTACACCTTAGCCTTTGGCTCCTTTGACCACTCGAAGCCCCACAGCGTGTTCCAGCGGACTTCACCAGCAGACCCAGAAGTGGTGGGTGAAACACTGCCTCTGTTCCTCCTTGAGCCTGTCGGGAGCTGCTGCCTGCCACCACCATGGTGAGTTGAAGGAAAGACCTGAGGGGCAAGGCCGTAATTATGATGTCTACTTTCCAAATTACAGTCTGCTGCAAATCCTGAGACTCCAAACTCAACCATCTCCAGAGAGGCCAGCACCCAGTCTTCATCAGCTGCAGCTAGCCAAGGCTGGGTGTTACCAGAAGGCAAAATCGTGCCAAACACTGTTTTTGTTGGTGGAATTGATGCTAGGGTATTGTATTTGTACCTCATTTTTACCTTAACTTTTTACTCTGACGTTCAGTTCTTTTCCATAGATGGATGAAACTGAGATTGGAAGCTGCTTTGGTAGATACGGTTCAGTGAAAGAAGTGAAGATAATCACGAATCGAACTGGTGTGTCCAAAGGGTGAGTAATTTTATCAAAAATATGTGAACTCCTGATTTTATGCTTCATTTGTCTGCCTTTATAGCTATGGATTTGTTTCGTTTGTTAATGACGTGGATGTCCAGAAGATAGTAGGAGTAAGTAATCTAATAGAAAAATCTCTTATTTAGATTCTAGTTTTGTTAACGGTTCTATTTTCAGTCACAGATACATTTCCATGGTAAAAAGCTGAAGCTGGGCCCTGCAATCAGGAAACAAAAGTTATGTGAGTAGGAAAAGAAATGGTTCTTTTCTGACAATAGGCTTTTTTCTTCTTGCTTTTTAAAAAGGTGCTCGTCATGTGCAGCCACGTCCTTTGGTAGTTAATCCTCCTCCTCCACCACAGTTTCAGAACGTCTGGCGGAATCCAAACACTGAAACCTACCTGCAGCCCCAAATCACGCCGAATCCTGTAACTCAGCACGTTCAGGTAAGAACTGCTTATGTTCCTGTTCTCTTGTTCGTAATTATGATGTCTACTTTCCAAATTACAGTCTGCTGCAAATCCTGAGACTCCAAACTCAACCATCTCCAGAGAGGCCAGCACCCAGTCTTCATCAGCTGCAGCTAGCCAAGGCTGGGTGTTACCAGAAGGCAAAATCGTGCCAAACACTGTTTTTGTTGGTGGAATTGATGCTAGGGTATTGTATTTGTACCTCATTTTTACCTTAACTTTTTACTCTGACGTTCAGTTCTTTTCCATAGATGGATGAAACTGAGATTGGAAGCTGCTTTGGTAGATACGGTTCAGTGAAAGAAGTGAAGATAATCACGAATCGAACTGGTGTGTCCAAAGGGTGAGTAATTTTATCAAAAATATGTGAACTCCTGATTTTATGCTTCATTTGTCTGCCTTTATAGCTATGGATTTGTTTCGTTTGTTAATGACGTGGATGTCCAGAAGATAGTAGGAGTAAGTAATCTAATAGAAAAATCTCTTATTTAGATTCTAGTTTTGTTAACGGTTCTATTTTCAGTCACAGATACATTTCCATGGTAAAAAGCTGAAGCTGGGCCCTGCAATCAGGAAACAAAAGTTATGTGAGTAGGAAAAGAAATGGTTCTTTTCTGACAATAGGCTTTTTTCTTCTTGCTTTTTAAAAAGGTGCTCGTCATGTGCAGCCACGTCCTTTGGTAGTTAATCCTCCTCCTCCACCACAGTTTCAGAACGTCTGGCGGAATCCAAACACTGAAACCTACCTGCAGCCCCAAATCACGCCGAATCCTGTAACTCAGCACGTTCAGGTAAGAACTGCTTATGTTCCTGTTCTCTTGTTTAATCCATTCTTTCTGTAAACTTTATTTTCAGGCTTACTCTGCTTATCCACATTCACCAGGTCAGGTCATCACTGGATGTCAGTTGCTTGTATATAATTATCAGGTAATTGAAGAGGGAGTAAGATGATTTACTTTTAATTCATTCTTTCTGTATAATTTATTTTCAGGAATATCCTACTTATCCCGATTCAGCATTTCAGGTCACCACTGGATATCAGTTGCCTGTATATAATTATCAGGTAATGTAAGAGGGAGTAAAATGATTTGCTTTTATTCATTTTTTTCTGCAACCTTTCTTTTCAGCCATTTCCTGCTTATCCAAGATCACCATTTCAGGTCACTGCTGGATATCAGTTGCCTGTATATAATTATCAGGTAATGTAAGAAGGAGTAAAATGATTTACTTTTATTCATTTTTTTCTGGAACCTTTCTTTTCAGGCATTTCCTGCTTATCCAAATTCACCATTTCAAGTCGCCACTGGATATCAGTTCCCTGTATACAATTATCAGGTAATGTCAGAGGGAGTAAAATGATTTGCTTTTATTCATTTTTTTCTGCAACCTTTCTTTTCAGCCATTTCCTGCTTATCCAAGTTCACCATTTCAGGTCACTGCTGGATATCAGTTGCCTGTATATAATTATCAGGTAATGTAAGAAGGAGTAAAATGATTTACTTTTATTCATTTTTTTCTGGAACCTTTCTTTTCAGGCATTTCCTGCTTATCCAAATTCACCATTTCAAGTCGCCACTGGATATCAGTTCCCTGTATACAATTATCAGGTAATGTCAGAGGGAGTAAAATGATTTGCTTTTACCATATTCATTTTTTCTGCAACCTTTTCAGGCATTTCCTGCTTATCCAAATTCACCAGTTCAGGTCACCACTGGATATCAGTTGCCTGTATACAATTATCAGGTAATGTAAGAGGTAGTAAAATGGTTTGCTTTTATTCATTTTTTTCTGGAACCTTTCTTTTCAGGCATTTCCTGCTTATCCAAATTCACCATTTCAAGTCGCCACTGGATATCAGTTCCCTGTATACAATTATCAGGTAATGTCAGAGGGAGTAAAATGATTTGCTTTTACCATATTCATTTTTTCTGCAACCTTTTCAGGCATTTCCTGCTTATCCAAATTCACCAGTTCAGGTCACCACTGGATATCAGTTGCCTGTATACAATTATCAGGTAATGTAAGAGGTAGTAAAATGGTTTGCTTTATTCATTTTTTTCTGCCAACCTTTCTTTTCAGGCATTTCCTGCTTATCCAAGTTCACCATTTCAGGTCACCACTGGATATCAGTTGCCTGTATATAATTATCAGGTAATGTAAGAAGGAGTAAAATTATTTGCTTTATTCATTTTTTTCTGCCAACCTTTCTTTTCAGGCATTTCCTGCTTATCCAAGTTCACCATTTCAGGTCACCACTGGATATCAGTTGCCTGTATATAATTATCAGGTAATGTAAGAAGGAGTAAAATTATTTGCTTTATTCATTTTTTTCTGCCAACCTTTCTTTTCAGGCATTTCCTGCTTATCCAAGTTCACCATTTCAGGTCACCACTGGATATCAGTTGCCTGTATATAATTATCAGGTAATGTAAGAAGGAGTAAAATTATTTGCTTTATTCATTTTTTTCTGCCAACCTTTCTTTTCAGGCATTTCCTGCTTATCCAAGTTCACCATTTCAGGTCACCACTGGATATCAGTTGCCTGTATATAATTATCAGGTAATGTAAGAAGGAGTAAAATTATTTGCTTTATTCATTTTTTTCTGCCAACCTTTCTTTTCAGGCATTTCCTGCTTATCCAAGTTCACCATTTCAGGTCACCACTGGATATCAGTTGCCTGTATATAATTATCAGGTAATGTAAGAAGGAGTAAAATTATTTGCTTTTATTCTTTTTTTTCTGCCACCTTTCTTTTCAGGCATTTCCTGCTTATCCAAATTCAGCAGTTCAGGTCACCACTGGATATCAGTTCCATGTATACAATTACCAGGTAATGTAAGAAGGAATGAAATGATTTGCTTTGAATAATTTTGTTTTCCTATTTTTTTTTTAAGATGCCACCGCAGTGCCCTGTTGGGGAGCAAAGGAGGTAGGTTGTACCTCTGGTAAAGTGAATTAGCCTCTTTACATTACTGAAAACTTCTGTGTTTCAGAAATCTGTGGACCGAAGCATACAAATGGTGGTATCTTGTCTGTTTAATCCAGAGAAGAGACTGATAAATTCCGTTGTTACTCAAGATGACTGCTTCAAGGTATGAAAGGAATGGCATGCATAATTAAAAAGTAAAATAAAAGGACTATTTCTGTCTTTTCCAGGGTAAAAGAGTGCATCGCTTTAGAAGAAGTTTGGCAGTATTTAAATCTGTTGGATCCTCTCAGCTATCTAGTTTCATGGGAAGTTGCTGGTTTTGAATATTAAGCTAAAAGTTTTCCACTATTACAGAAATTCTGAATTTTGGTAAATCACACTGAAACTTTCTGTATAACTTGTATTATTAGACTCTCTAGTTTTATCTTAACACTGAAACTGTTCTTCATTAGATGTTTATTTAGAACCTGGTTCTGTGTTTAATATATAGTTTAAAGTAACAAATAATCGAGACTGAAAGAATGTTAAGATTTATCTGCAAGGATTTTTAAAAAATTGAAACTTGCATTTTAAGTGTTTAAAAGCAAATACTGACTTTCAAAAAAGTTTTTAAAACCTGATTTGAAAGCTAACAATTTTGATAGTCTGAACACAAGCATTTCACTTCTCCAAGAAGTACCTGTGAACAGTACAATATTTCAGTATTGAGCTTTGCATTTATGATTTATCTAGAAATTTACCTCAAAAGCAGAATTTTTAAAACTGCATTTTTAATCAGTGGAACTCAATGTATAGTTAGCTTTATTGAAGTCTTATCCAAACCCAGTAAAACAGATTCTAAGCAAACAGTCCAATCAGTGAGTCATAATGTTTATTCAAAGTATTTTATCTTTTATCTAGAATCCACATATGTATGTCCAATTTGATTGGGATAGTAGTTAGGATAACTAAAATTCTGGGCCTAATTTTTTAAAGAATCCAAGACAAACTAAACTTTACTGGGTATATAACCTTCTCAATGAGTTACCATTCTTTTTTATAAAAAAAATTGTTCCTTGAAATGCTAAACTTAATGGCTGTATGTGAAATTTGCAAAATACTGGTATTAAAGAACGCTGCAGCTTTTTTATGTCACTCAAAGGTTAATCGGAGTATCTGAAAGGAATTGTTTTTATAAAAACATTGAAGTATTAGTTACTTGCTATAAATAGATTTTTATTTTTGTTTTTTAGCCTGTTATATTTCCTTCTGTAAAATAAAATATGTCCAGAAGAGGCATGTTGTTTCTAGATTAGGTAGTGTCCTCATTTTATATTGTGACCACACAGCTAGAGCACCAGAGCCCTTTTGCTATACTCACAGTCTTGTTTTCCCAGCCTCTTTTACTAGTCTTTCAGGAGGTTTGCTCTTAGAACTGGTGATGTAAAGAATGGAAGTAGCTGTATGAGCAGTTCAAAGGCCAAGCCGTGGAATGGTAGCAATGGGATATAATACCTTTCTAAGGGAAACATTTGTATCAGTATCATTTGATCTGCCATGGACATGTGTTTAAAGTGGCTTTCTGGCCCTTCTTTCAATGGCTTCTTCCCTAAAACGTGGAGACTCTAAGTTAATGTCGTTACTATGGGCCATATTACTAATGCCCACTGGGGTCTATGATTTCTCAAAATTTTCATTCGGAATCCGAAGGATACAGTCTTTAAACTTTAGAATTCCCAAGAAGGCTTTATTACACCTCAGAAATTGAAAGCACCATGACTTTGTCCATTAAAAAATTATCCATAGTTTTTTTAGTGCTTTTAACATTCCGACATACATCATTCTGTGATTAAATCTCCAGATTTCTGTAAATGATACCTACATTCTAAAGAGTTAATTCTAATTATTCCGATATGACCTTAAGGAAAAGTAAAGGAATAAATTTTTGTCTTTGTTGAAGTATTTAATAGAGTAAGGTAAAGAAGATATTAAGTCCCTTTCAAAATGGAAAATTAATTCTAAACTGAGAAAAATGTTCCTACTACCTATTGCTGATACTGTCTTTGCATAAATGAATAAAAATAAACTTTTTTTCTTCAAATGTGTTTTTGGCTTTCCGATGTAATAATGTAAAATG